TAAATAATGTATTTTGATTTTCACAGGTTCATAGGTAGAAGGAACTTGGACTTGGGACTTCAGACTTGATGTTGGAATGAGTCAAGACATTGAGAGGACTGTTGAGAAGAGATGATCCTATTTTGTGATGTAAGGACATGAGATTTGAGGGGTCAGGGGGATAATGACATAGTTGGGCTGTCCCCTCCAAATCTCTTGTCGAAATGTAATCCCCAGTGTTGAAGGAGGGGCCTGCAAGGAGGTGTTTAGGTCATGGGGGCGGATCCCTCATAACTGGCTTAGCGCCATCTCCTTGGCGATGAGTGTGTTCACTCAGATCTGGTTGTTCGCAAGTGTGTGGCCCCTCCTCACCCCTTGCTCCCATTCTCACCATGTGGCGTGCCTACTCCTGCTTCGCCTTCCACCATGAGGAAAACCTCCCTGAGGGCCTCCCCAGAAGCTGAGCAGAGGTGGGTGCCATGCTTGTGCAGCCTGCAGAACCATGAGCCATTCTAACCTCTTTCCTTTATAAATTACCCAGCCTCAAGTATTTCTTTAGAGCAATGCAAAGAATGGTCTAACACACCCAGAAAGCTGAGACTGGTATGAGTAAAATATAAAGACCATGGATAACTTTTGAAATCTGAAAATGTAAAATTAATATTACTGGGGGAGTTAACACAGGAAAGATGAGAGCATGTGGGCAGAGGCTGTTGCCCATTGGTCACATGTGGTCAGCAGAGAGCAGGTGACCAGCACCCTGGAGCTTTGCAAGAAGTACCAGACAGCCTGGAGTTGAGGTTTTAATTATAGGGGCCAAAACAAACGGGGAAAAAGACAAATTTAGCATACAAAGAAAGTAGATGCTCAACTGAGCCAGGAGGAAGTCACTAGCAAAAAGGAAAAAAACAGAGCTCTGGAAAAATAATGTAAACAGTCACAAGAAAGGGACCCTGTGTCCTGCCTGACATCTGGACAGGTATATAAAGAGCCCGGGCTCAGGGAGCTCCACACCTGCACCTCCCTCTCACCTGCTCCTCTACCTGATCCACCCTCAATCTACCAGAATCATGGGCTGCTGTGGCTGCTCCGGAGGCTGTGGCTCCGGCTGTGGGGGTTGTGGCTCCGGCTGTGGGGGCTGTGGCTCCGGCTGTGGGGGCTATGGCTCTGGCTGTGGGGGCTGTGGCTCCAGCTGCTGTGTGCCCGTCTGCTGCTGCAAGCCCGTGTGCTGCTGTGTGCCAGCCTGTTCCTGCTCCAGCTGTGGCTCCTGTGGGGGCTCCAAGGGGGACTGTGGCTCTTGTGGGGGCTCCAAAGGGGGCTGTGGTTCCTGTGGGGGCTCCAAGGGGGGCTGTGGCTCCTGTGGGGGCTCCAAGGGGGGCTGTGGTTCTTGTGGGGGCTCCAAGGGGGGCTGTGGCTCCTGTGGGGGCTCCAAAGGTGGCTGTGGTTCCTGTGGGGGCTCCAAGGGGGGCTGTGGTTCTTGTGGCTGCTCCCAGTGCAATTGCTGTAAGCCCTGCTGCTGCTCCTCAGGCTGTGGATCCTGCTGCCAGTCCAGCTGCTGCAATCCCTGCTGCTGCCAGTCCAGCTGCTGTGTCCCCGTGTGCTGCCAGTCTAGCTGCTGCAAGCCCTGCTGCTGTCAGTCCAGCTGCTGTGTCCCCGTGTGCTGCCAGTGTAAGATCTGAGGCTCTGAACCCAGACCTTCAGGTTTCACCTGTTTGGTGAAAGCATTTGTTATGATTTCCCTGAATTAATTCATCCCACGCATCCTCCCTGAGGCACCTGCCCCTTCTCCAGCTCATCATCCATGCACGCACCTCCTTCCATGGCTCAGCTCTCCACTGGGCCCTGCCTTCAGCCTCCTCACTCCGGAAATGCATGTTTCCTTGATGCAGGAGGTGGCCTTGCCTGGACGCGGGCACCCAGCCAACTGCCATGGTGTTCCCTGCACTTGGGTGTGGACCATCTTCTTCTTCTCCCTCGGCTGACTGAGATGCAAGGTCTGACCCCACAAGGCCAGGCCAATGTTGCTCAGTGATCACTAAGAACCAGCTTCTCAACCACCATTGGGACCCTGGATCCTCCAGGGCCGCTCGCTGCCTGTTCTCCAGTGGCCACCTGTGACCAGGAAGGTCTCCTTCCTTCCTGTTGTCTCCATCTATTTAAAAACAATAACAAAGTAATGAATGAATTTCCTTACAATAAAGCCTCTCATGTCTGTAAATCAGCTGCATGCTTGGTGCAATTCTGTCCAAC